TACCAACTCACGACAGCTAGGCGGGGAGCGCCGCCTCAAAGGGTGCAACCTTGATTTCCCAGAGGACGAGTCTGTCTCAGTATCTACGTCATTCCGTAGCCTCCGCTGCCGCCATCTTTGTTGGGGCTGACAACCTGCAAGCCAAGAAGTACGAGAAGGGCCAGGCGCGGTGGCTCACGCCTGTAATCCCAGCACTTTGGGAGGCCGAGACGGGTGGATCACCTGAGGTCAGGAGTTCGAGACCAGCCTGACCAACGTGGTGAAACCCTGTCTCTACTAAATACAAAATATTAGCCGGACGTGGGGGCGCGTGCCTGTAATCCCAGCTACTTGGGAGGCTGAGGCAGGAGAATCGCTTGAACCCGGGAGGCGGAGGTTGCAGTGAGCCGAGATTCCGCCAGTGCACTCCAGCCTGGACAACAAGAGCTAAAACTCTGTCTCAGAAAAAAAAAAAAAAAGTACCTGGAAAAAGTCGCAGACAGCGAGCTTTTCGCCAGTGCCAGGAATACAGATAAAACGAGAGAGACTAAGGGAGGGAGCGCGAGCACTAGCGCGCGAGAGAGAGAGCGAGAGCGCGCGCGCCGATGACGTCACGCTCGGCGTCTCGGCCATCTTAGCTGTAGATAGAGGCGGCAACCTCGGAAGTGCGGAGCGGGTGGGCCTATATAGATGTTGAGGTGCGGAGGCCGTGGGCTTTTGTTGGGCCTGGCTGTAGCCGCAGCAGCGGTAATGGCAGCACGGCTTATGGGCTGGTGGGGTCCCCGCGCTGGCTTTCGCCTTTTCATACCGGAGGAGCTGTCTCGCTACCGCGGCGGCCCAGGGGACCCGGGCCTGTACTTGGCGTTGCTCGGCCGTGTCTACGATGTGTCCTCCGGCCGGAGGCACTACGAGCCTGGGTCCCACTATAGCGGCTTCGCAGGTATCAGCGAGGCTGCTCACGCCTTTCTCTCCGCTGGCGCGAGCCAGTAGCCACCTGCGCGTCGTTCGTTGGTTCATTATTCATCTATTTCCCCCCCCATCCCCACCCCACATCCATCAAACCCGTGCGGTGGGCGGGACGAGCTGCATGCACTATCCTTCTAGGCTCTCTGGCTCTGGCGGGACTGTGGGCCAGCTCTGTCATCCACCACCGCCCTGCGTGACTTACATTGGAGAAACATGTCTTCTGTCTCTTGTTACCCATTACCCAGCGTCGGAAGCCCTAGGATACGGGCTGTGTGCCGGACTTTTGTGGGGGCTCTTAGGGCACAGATAAACGAGATCCCGCCCCGCCCCTACCCTCACAGTTTCCTTAATAATTCCAACCATCTCTTCATTATGCCCTGGTCCCAAATAATCTTTCTTCCCCCCACCCCTAAGCATAGTGTTTTCAAGGTTCATCCATGGTTTATGAGCATGCATCAATACTTTATTCCTTTATGGCCCGTCATATAGTACATTTGGTCTGAGTCATTCCTGCTTCTAGTACAAGATGCACCTGTTTGCCTTCCTTAGAAGGTTAGGGCAGAGGAAAGGGGTCCAGTCACCTTTACAGTCCTTGATACGTAGACCAAAGTTGTGCATATGTTAGGCCTCAAGAAACATTTGTCAAATTAAGTTTATGCTGGTGTCCCTGTGTTACAGCTGAGGGGGTTAAAGGATGCGATTTGCCTGAAACCCTCACACCTGAATACTGACAGAATATGGACTCGGACCACCAGTCTAGTGCTTTTTTTTTAAAGATGGAATCTCGCTGTGTCGCCCAGGCTGGAGTGCAGTGGCCTGATCTCGGCTCACTGCAAGCTCTGCCTCCCGGGTTCACGCCATTCTCCTGTCTCAGCCTCCCGAATAGCTGGGACTACAGGCGCCCACCACCACGCCCGGCTAATTTGTTGAATTTTTAGTAGAGACGGGGTTTCACCATGTTAGCCAGGATGGTCTCGATCTCCTGACCTTATGATCCGCCCACCTTGGCCTCCCAAAGTGCTGGGATTACAGGCGTGAGCCACCACACCCGGCCAGCCTAGTGCTTTTTTACAGATGTTGCCTTGCCAGCCAGCGGGACTGACCTCCAAAATTTAAAAAGAAAAAAAAAGTGCAGGGCAAGCCTAAGATCAGCTACTAGGCTGACATTAAATAAGCATTTTCCACTTGTCATTATCTTAGGGGAATTGGGAAGCTGCCTCTAGCACTTAAAATACAAGCCACTTCCCTCTGTCTAGGAAGTACTAAAGAAATACAAAAGTTGACAGAAAAGGAATGAAGTCCAGTTGGTCTCGCAAATCCCCTGAGATAGTCCAGCAGGGGAAGGGACTTACTCAGGGGTACACAGTGAGTTAGAAGCAGAGCTGGGACTGGAATCAAGGTGTTTTGTCGCTGCTAGTTGAAGGCAGTTTTCGTTGCGCTGCCCTGCTGCGTGCTGTGGGAGCTGTCGTTGGATGTTTGCACAAGTGTGGGCATAAAACCTTCGATGTCTGGAGTGCTTTTTATTTTTCAGTGTGCTCTGCTGTTTACTGAGCTCCCGTGTTCTGGTATTCATTGACCATCTTTATTTACCACTACCTACCTTGTGTCAGGGGCTGTGGAATCCAAGATGTCTGCAACATGCTCCCCACCGCCCACACAGTCTAGTTGGGAAGCAGTTATGTCCACGTATTCGTTCATTCAGTATTTTATTTCTCATTGAGATGTAATTCACGTGATGTAAAGTCCTTTTAACGTATACAATTCAGTGGGGTTTTTTGTTGTTTAGAGACAGGGTCTGCCTCTGTCACCCAGGCTGGCGTGCAGTGGCATGATCTTGGCTCACTGCAACCTCCGCCTCCCAAGCTCAAGCAATCCTTCCACTTCAGCCTCCCAAGTAGCGGGGACCATAGGTGTGCACCATCACGTGCAGCTAATTTTTGTATTTTTTGTAGAGATGGGTTTTCGCCATGTTGGCCAGGCCGGTCTTGAACTCCTGAGCTCAAGTGATTCAGCCGCTGAAAGTGTTGGGATTACAGGTGTGAGCCACTGCCCCCAACCTTTTTATTTAACCTGGGTCTGATGGAAACATCTCTGTTCCAGGCCGAGACGCATCCAGAGCTTTCGTGACCGGGGACTGTTCTGAAGCAGGCCTCGTGGATGACGTATCCGACCTGTCAGCCGCTGAGATGCTGACACTTCACAATTGGCTTTCATTCTATGAGAAGAATTATGTGTGTGTTGGTAAGTCGTCCATAGGTCATACATTTCATTTGTCTCACTCACATCTGCCTTCCTGTCATCACAGGGAGGGTGACAGGACGGTTCTACGGAGAGGATGGGCTGCCCACCCCGGCACTGACCCAGGTAGAAGCTGCGATCACCAGAGGCTTGGAGGCCAACAAACTACAGCTGCAAGAGAAGCAGACATTCCCGCCGTGCAACGCGGAGTGGAGCTCAGCCAGGGGCAGCCGGCTCTGGTGCTCCCAGAAGAGGTAAGCAGGCTCCCCTTCTTCTCCTTTCTGCCATTTAAGAAGTCCTCTTTCCGTCTATCCTTAGTGGAGGTGTGAGCAGAGACTGGATTGGCGTCCCCAGGAAGCTGTATAAGCCAGGTGCTAAGGAGCCCCGCTGCGTGTGTGTGAGAACCACCGGCCCCCCTAGTGGCCAGATGCCGGACAACCCTCCACACAGAAATCGTGGGGACCTGGACCACCCAAACTTGGCAGAGTACACAGGCTGCCCACCGCTAGCCATCACATGCTCCTTTCCACTCTAAGCCGTAGCCTCTTCTGTTAATAACACACAGAGAGCTCTGCCAAGCACCTGAGTAGGCCCTTGACACTTGTGTGCCCTGGGATGCCTCCTGGCGCGAATCAGGAGGGTCTGGAAGGACTCTGGCTATATTCTGCAAATGTGGCTCATGCCCCTTACCGTGGCTCGGCGTTGTGGTGCCTGAGGGACAGCCGGCCACCTGCCCAGTACTGGTCAGCTTTTCAACACTATTCCCTTTGACCTACTGGCCATCTTCCTCACAGCCCTCAGATATCAACGGGCACAAATAAGACCAACTCAATTTCCACTTGAATTTACAACCAAAAGCCTGCTGAGTTGATTACAGCTGGGCCAATACAGTACGAGGCAATAACAAATTAGTGTGGGTTGATTCTGGAATTGGAAAAGCTTTTGCTTGTATGGATACAGCAAATCCAGATGTCTCTGAACAAAGCAACAATTTAAAGCAACGACATTTTCTGTCCTTTAAGCACTTAAAATCAGGTGTGGTGTGTTTTCAAAGGCAGAAGTCTGCATTTTGAGCAAAAGGTGGCTTCCCAGCTCTAACAAGGTAACTGGTTAGCATGACATTAAAGCTTGGGCAAGGCTTCAAACTTAAGGTGGCTGGGCTTGCTGCTTGTCCAGTGGTTTGTAT